TATATGTAGTTGTACTGGAAAAAATTAAAAGCTGATAACTTTTAATTTGAAGATGATGGTATATACTATGTATATATATTAAGGTGCTTAAAGATAAATCCTAGCACCTGAGGAGGTGTAGAAATCATTCAAACTCTTTGATTACAATGACAAACTAGTCAGTAACTTACTAAATATTGTACTATATATTACTAAGTATTTTACTCTTCAACATAGCTTTTTAAAGACACAAAGCTTTTCAAAATTCCTGCTTACCTGGGGGTAAAATTTGGGGAAGCAGATTTCTCCAGTGTTTAAAGAAGCCAATTTGGCAGTGTACCAGAGTTGAATACATTTTTCCCATCACAAGGGAATACATTTTTCCCATCTAAGTTAAGTTGTTTTTCTCTGGTAAAGGAGGAAATCAACACCCATCTGTACGGAGATAAACGTTTCAGAGTGTTTTTATATTAAATAATTAGTATACTAGTCTAGTAAGTGATAATCCACGAATAAGTTAAGAAGAGCTAAGAAAGAAAAAGAAAAGCATCCATCCATCCTTTGGTTGCAAATAATACTTACATTAGCGTATGGCAAAATTTAATTTTGTACAGAGTAATTTAACCCAGGATTGCTGACTTTTTAAGAGCTGAGAAAGCATAGCTATGGAGCGCAAGGCCCCACCCAGCAGGGTCTAAGTATTCCGTCTGCAAAACTGGCAGGCCACCAACGGCCGCGTCCCAGGGCGGCCTGAAGGATGCTGATAACCGGGAGCCCCGCCCTGGGTTCGGCTATCCCGGGCACCCCGGGCCGGCGGGGCGAGGCTCTCCAATTGCTGGGCCAGAGCGGGACCCTTCCTTTCCGCACCCTCCTGGGTATCTCCGGTCTTCAGGCCTCCTTCGGAGAGCCCTGCTCCGAGCCCATTGGGCTTCCAATCTTGGCCTGCCTAGCGCCGAGCAGCCAATCAGAAGGCAGTCCTCCCGAGGGGGCGGGACGAGGGGGTGGTGCTGATTGGCTGAGCCTGAAGTCGCCACGGACTCGGGGCAACAGGCAGATTTGCCTGCTGAGGGTGGAGACCCACGAGCCGAGGCCTCCTGCAGTGTTCTGCACAGCAAACCGCACGCTATGGCTGACAGCCGGGATCCCGCCAGCGACCAGATGCAGCACTGGAAGGAGCAGCGGGCCGCGCAGGTACACTCTGTGCTCCCCGAGCGGGCCCGAAGCTCTCCTGCACTTTCTTTCTGTGTTCCTGTAGAAAGCTGATGTCCTGACCACTGGAGCTGGTAACCCAGTAGGAGACAAACTTAATGTTATTACAGTAGGGCCCCGTGGGCCCCTTCTTGTTCAGGATGTGGTTTTCACTGATGAAATGGCTCATTTTGACCGAGAGAGAATTCCTGAGAGAGTTGTGCATGCTAAAGGAGCAGGTAAGTGCTGTGTTTATTTGCTGTAAAAAGATCATGGTAAGGATTTCTGTGTCTTTCTCGTTAGGGGCCTTTGGCTACTTTGAGGTCACACATGACATTACCAAATACTCCAAGGCAAAGGTATTTGAGCATATTGGAAAGAAGACTCCCATCGCAGTTCGGTTCTCCACTGTTGGTAAGTTGGTTTATTGGCGTGATTGGTATGGCTTATGCTTCCTGTTTCCATTTGAATATTGTAGCTGGAGAATCGGGTTCAGCTGACACAGTTCGGGACCCTCGTGGGTTTGCAGTGAAATTTTACACAGAAGATGGTAACTGGGATCTCGTTGGAAATAACACCCCCATTTTCTTCATCAGGGATCCCATATTGGTAGGTAATAGAGTATTTTGCACTCAACAAATTTTGGATTTTTTTCTCTCTTTTTTCTATTTAGTTTCCATCTTTTATCCACAGCCAAAAGAGAAATCCTCAGACACATCTGAAGGATCCGGACATGGTCTGGGACTTCTGGAGCCTACGTCCTGAGTCTCTGCATCAGGTATGAACCCTTTTTTGCCATTGTATTATATCAACATTTTAGGCTTTATATTTCTGTTCTTTAGGTTTCTTTCTTGTTCAGTGATCGGGGGATTCCAGATGGACATCGCCACATGAATGGATATGGATCACATACTTTCAAGCTGGTTAATGCAAATGGGGAGGCAGTTTATTGCAAATTCCATTATAAGGTATGTGTTACCTTTGGGGCAGAGGGTACAAGTTCCATTGGAGCTTCTTTCTTTCATTTTGTAGACTGACCAGGGCATCAAAAACCTTTCTGTTGAAGATGCGGCGAGACTTTCCCAGGAAGATCCTGACTATGGCATCCGGGATCTTTTTAACGCCATTGCCACAGGAAAGTACCCCTCCTGGACTTTTTACATCCAGGTCATGACATTTAATCAGGCAGAAACTTTTCCATTTAATCCATTCGATCTCACCAAGGTGAGTCAGTAAACAACTATATTGTTTTCTTTCCTGGTAATTGTGAATATGACATCATTTTCAGGTTTGGCCTCACAAGGACTACCCTCTCATCCCAGTTGGTAAACTGGTCTTAAACCGGAATCCAGTTAATTACTTTGCTGAGGTTGAACAGATAGCCTTCGACCCAAGCAACATGCCACCTGGCATTGAGGCCAGTCCTGACAAAATGCTTCAGGTGAGCCTGGTGGATTGAGATGTTCTGAGGCACTAGTCAGTGTCTATTGTATTTATTACTGCAGGGCCGCCTTTTTGCCTATCCTGACACTCACCGCCATCGCCTGGGACCCAATTATCTTCATATACCTGTGAACTGTCCCTACCGTGCTCGAGTGGCCAACTACCAGCGTGACGGCCCGATGTGCATGCAGGACAATCAGGGTAGGCCTAAAGACGTTGGGCTCCCCCTGCGTCCTAAGTGCATCTGGGTGGTTTTGTTTTGAAGGTGGTGCTCCAAATTACTACCCCAACAGCTTTGGTGCTCCGGAACAACAGCCTTCTGCCCTGGAGCACAGCATCCAATATTCTGGAGAAGTGCGGAGATTCAACACTGCCAATGATGATAACGTTACTCAGGTAATGACTTCTCTTTATCTGCTATGGAAGTCAATTCTCTGCACTTGCTCTTTTCTCTGAGCAGGTGCGGGCATTCTATGTGAACGTGCTGAATGAGGAACAGAGGAAACGTCTGTGTGAGAACATTGCCGGCCACCTGAAGGATGCACAAATTTTCATCCAGAAGAAAGCGGTGAGTCTTTGTAAGCTGAAGGGTGTCCTCTGTAATGCTTGCATTTATTTTCCTTTGGCCTTAGGTCAAGAACTTCACTGAGGTCCACCCTGACTACGGGAGCCACATCCAGGCTCTTCTGGACAAGTACAATGCTGAGAAGCCTAAGGTAAGCTGGGAGCAGCCTGGCCATGCAGAGGCATTAACCTGCTCATCTTGTTCTTTTAAAACAGAATGCGATTCACACCTTTGTGCAGTCCGGATCTCACTTGGCGGCAAGGGAGAAGGCAAATCTGTGAGGCCGGGGCCCTGCACCTGTGCAGCGAAGCTTAGCGTTCATCCGTGTAACCCGCTCATCACTGGATGAAGATTCTCCTGTGCTAGATGTGCAAATGCAAGCTAGTGGCTTCAAAATAGAGAATCCCACTTTCTATAGCAGATTGTGTAACAATTTTAATGCTATTTCCCCAGGGGAAAATGAAGGTTAGGATTTAACAGTCATTTAAAAAAAAAATTTGTTTTGACGGATGATTGGATTATTCATTTAAAATGATTAGAAGGCAAGTTTCTAGCTAGAAATATGATTTTATTTGACAAAATTTGTTGAAATTATGTATGTTTACATATCACCTCATGGCCTATTATATTAAAATATGGCTATAAATATATAAAAAGAAAAGATAAAGATGATCTACTCAGAAATTTTTATTTTTCTAAGGTTCTCATAGGAAAAGTACATTTAATACAGCAGTGTCATCAGAAGATAACTTGAGCACCGTCATGGCTTAATGTTTATTCCTGATAATAATTGATCAAATTCATTTTTTTCACTGGAGTTACATTAATGTTAATTCAGCACTGATTTCACAACAGATCAATTTGTAATTGCTTACATTTTTACAATAAATAATCTGTACGTAAGAACAGAGATGGTATTTTCTTTCTTTCGACTCCATAT